ATGGTAATTGCGAGTAGTAATTTCAAAAGTGATTTACAGAGAATAACAACAGTAATAAAAATGTTTACTTTTCCTTTCAAAGAAGTACAACTTCCTCTACACAGGGAAGGGCTGAACAGAGAAGAGGAAAAAGCAGGTGGGCAAAATGTTACACAACAGTGATTTTTAATTATGAGTCAACATGGCTTCTATGCCAGCATTAAACACAAGGCTAATCAGCTAGGAATCCAGGATAAAGAACCATGAGAGTAACTGGAAATTGTCTTTATTGCCGAAAGAAATGTTTACTTAAGGGAATTACTGGATCAGTAATCATTGATTCGAATTCTCAAAGCAACGGTGGCTAATTACTAGCGAGACACGGGCACTGTGAAAGAGAAAACTGTCGACCTGTAATTGACATTTGTCGTATAAATTCTAAGCTGTTTGATTTAAAATGCACTCATGCGCACCCGCGGCACTAGAAAACCAGGGAATTAAAGTCAAAGCAAATACAGGATTTCAGTACAGCGCACAAGACGGGAACAAAAGAGGTGGTGGAAGGAAGACACCCACCTTTGGTTTCTCACATAAAGAGCTCAATACTCCAAACAGTGAATCAACGGTTGAAGTTGCAGTGTGTGAAAGGCAAATGGTACAGTTTAATACCCGGGGGCAGGGAGGTGCTTTTTTAAAATTAGCTTTCGCCTCTTCTTCAACCCAGATCTTTGTGCCTTCGTGCTACCGATAAAGTTGGCGGTTACACGACAAAACGCCGCCAGGTATTTCGCCAGGTCTTCCACTTTTCAAGCACTAGACACACCTGACCGCCTTACAGGGCCCAGCGGGGGCGGGTAAGGAAGAGGCCCAGGGCCCGAGGGTCGGGAGGCAGTCAGCCCAGCCGGAGGGAAGCGGAAGGTGGGGAGTGGGAAGAGGAGGACGCTGCCCCCTAGGGGAGCCGAGTCACAGGCTGGGGGCCGGGGCGGGAGGGGCTGGAGGAGGCGGCCGGTAGCGAGGCCGCGCCGTCGGGCGGGGCGGTCCCTCCAGCTGGCTTGGACCCTGGCGGGGCGGGCTGTGGGCCGAGCGGCGGAGCCCAGGCGCCAGCCCGTGGCCGAGAAGAAAGGTGGCGGTGGCGGCGGCGGCGCAGCGGACGGGACGGGGCGGCGGCTCCTCGCCCTGACCCTCTGCTCCCCCGCCCAGGCCCGGGCGCGAATCGGAGGCTGCGGCGAAGGAAGGAGTGAGCATGGCTGAGACCCCGCCGCCGCCCACCGCTGGTGCCGAAAGTTGCAGCGAGGAGCCGGCGAGGGGCGGGGAGTGGCGGCCGGAGGAGCCGCGCCGCGCTCCCGCCGGGGGCACGGACCGAGAGGGCGAGGCGGGGCCGCCGCCGGCCTCCCCCGCCGGGCAGTCGGAGCCCGACTCGCCGGTGGCCGCCCCCTTCTTCCTGCTGTACCCCGGCGATGGAGGCGCCGGCTTCGGAGTGCGCCCGCCGCCGCAGCAGCAGCGCTCCTGGAGGACCCCGCCGTCCCCCGGCTCACCGCTGCCCTTCCTGCTGCTGAGCTACCCGAGCGGCGGCGGCGGCAGCAGCGGCAGCGGCAAGCACCGTGAGTGGCGGAGGGGCATGGGGACGCCCGCGCAAATCTTAAATTTGTTGAAACTCATCTTTAGGAAATTTCATGAAGAGACTTTGCGTGTGTGTGTGTGTGTTTGTGTGTGTGTGTTTTAAATGTCTTTTTATTTTCTCTGAATAAAATTTAACATCCGGGGATGAGGAAGAGTTAGGATAGAGTGCTGAAGTTGCAGAGTGTAGAAGGAACATGGACTTTGGAGGTATCTAGACAGAAGTAGCTTGGAGTAACAGATCTGCTACTCGCTAATTGTGTGATTCTGGGCCAGTTACGTGGCTGAACTTTGGTTTCATTGTGTATAAAGAGAAGGTATCAATCTCTGTTTTGCAGTGCTTTTGTGAAGACTTGACATGGTATTTTTTTTTTTTTTTTTTTTTTTTTTTGAGACAGAGTCTTACACTGTTGCCCAGGCTGGAGTGCAGTGGCGCGATCTTGGCTTACTGCAACCTCCGCCTCCCGGGTTCACGCCATTCTCCTGCCTCAGCCTCCTGAGTAGCTGGGATTACAGGCACCCACCACCATGCCCAGCTAATTTTTTTGTATTTTTAGTAGAGACGGGGTTTCACCGTGTTAGCCAGGATGGTCTCAATCTCCTGACCTCGTGATCTACCTGCCTCGGCCTCCCAAAGTGCTGGGATTACAGGCGTGAGCCACCGCACCCAGCCCTTTACATGGCATTTGTAAAGCACCTAACAGAAAATAGAAATTTAATAAATGATAGCTATTTTAGGTAATTTTTCCACAATATATAACAGAGACATTGAGCCTGTCAAGTTAACCTTTGTCTTATAGTAGCAGCCGAGTACAAATATCCTTTAAGAGGAATGTAACTTCTGACTTTGAAGTGTGACTCTTATTTGCTTTGAATCCATCATAATGTGGAAAATACAGACTGTTTAAGCAGCTAGAACGTAGTATTTTTTGGATCTTCATTTTGGATTTGAACTTCACACAGGCCTATTCTTTTAGGGCCACAGACTGAACTCCCACCCGCCTCACAACCATCTTACAAATAGGTGCCATTACTCACAAATGGGATCAAATGAGAAAATAGTTCAATACAGCTCATACAGTAATTACTCTGTATGTGAGAAAAAAAATCAAGGTTTGAATATCTTACTGATGGCTTAACTTTAACTTCATATTCAAAGCTAAGATGTTTACTTAGTAAAGACCAAAATGTAAAAACGGTACTAAGCAATATCTAAAATCTTTTTTTTTTTTCTTTGAGACGGAGTTTCACAGGCTGGAGTGCAGTGGTGCAATCTCACCTCACTGCAACCCCCGCCTCCCAGGTTCAAGCGATTCTCCTGCCTCAGCCTCCAGAGTAGCAGATTACAGGCATGTGCCACCACGCCCAGCTAATTTTGTATTTTTAGTAAAGATGGCGTTTCTCCATGTTGGTCAGGCTGGTCTTGAACTCCCGACTTCAGGTGACCCGCCTGCCTCAGCCTCCCACAGTACTGGGATGACAGGCATGAGCCACCGTGCCCGGCCGTAGAATTGTTTTTATAAGTTTCTACAAATAGCACTGTTTTCATAGTAACTTCTTTGCCTGTGAACAATGGATAACTGTTCGTGCTGAAGACTCAATGGTGTTTACCTAAAGAACAGCGTAGAAGTACAGTTTTTCTTGCCCACCCCCGGGTCTTATTTCTGAAATGGCTGCCAACACCTCAAACTGGTAGATCTGGGAAATTCAAGGATACCAATACAGGCATGTTTTTCTTTCCTTGCCAAAAACTTTAGTTGTTTTGGGCTTGCCTCTCTGTGTCCTCTACCTGGAGAGAGGCAGGGTGGGATGGATCTTCCGAAGGAATGTTAATCAAGTTTCTTGCTCACTAACCTTGATGTTCCTGTTGTGTTGGTATGTTGCAATCAATCTAGATCTGTTCAAGTTAGTAAATGCTTACTGGGGTGAAGAGATTGTTGTGGTTTGTGACAAGGCCAAATTCAGGTTTTGGACCCCAGACAATCACATGGCATTCGGATTTATTCATGTATTCCTTGTTCTGTTTTAAGAACATATCAGTGATCTAGAGTTTTGATATCACACATACAGATAGCTAGGGCTGTTTGGAGTTGTGGTTCCAGGAATGTCCCATGTAATTTGAAGGTTTTAATGACTACTTACTATGTTTTGAAGTATTGCATGATATAAAGTGAATCTATAAACTGTCCCCTTATTAATATATAATATGGGAATATTTTTGGCTAGAAAGGAATTGAACTGAATTAAATGAGAATGTGTTAAATGAAGGCTTGTGTTCAGTATTTGGATATGAAAATTCTGTTTCCTGGAAAAGGTGTTTCTGTCTTACTGCTGCGTGCCTAGTGCCTGGATCACTACCTGGCATGTGGAGCACCTCTTAGTGAATATCTGTTGAATGAATGAATGAATGAATGGCTCTGAGTCTAGATGTAGGGTAATGATGAGAGAGAATGAGATAGAAATAAAACCAGGAGTATTTTGCTTTCCTTAGTAACTTACTGATTTTCCCCAATTATAAATAAGCCTATATATATGCCTTCTTACATTGTACCAGTATACCCTCCTTCTTTTTTTTATTTTGAGACAGGGTAGAGTGCAGTGGTATGATCTCGGCTCACTGCAGCCTCTGCCTCCTGGCCTCACGTGATTCTTCCACCTCAGTCTCCCAAGTAGCTAGGACCACATGTGCGCGCAACCATACCTTGCTAATTTTTGTTTTTGTAGAGATGGAGTTTTGCCATGTTGCCCAGGCTGGTTTCAAACTCCTGAGCTCAAGCCATTCACCTGCCTCAGCCTCCCAAAGTGCTGGGATTACAGGCACATGCCACCACATCTGACTAATTTTTGTATTTTTAGTAGAGATGAGGTTTCACCATGTTGGCCAGGCTGGTCTCGAACTCCTGACCTCAGGTGATTTGCCCGCCTTGGCCTCCCAAAGTGCTGGTATTATAGGCATGAGCCACCGCGCCCAGCCATCCGCCCTGTCTTCGTAACAATATGAAAATGCCAGTTTCTCTACAGAATTTGATTATTAGCATTTTTTTCTTTCAGTTCAGTCTCAAATTATGATGAAGCATTTGAGATTTTAACAATATTCAAGGAGAATTTTTTTAGTTTTCAGAAATTAGGTAAATCAAGATGTCCCTCTGATAACAATCCCTAGAAAGGAATAGTCTCAGGTCATATTTCTTGAATTTGTATGTTCCTCCTTAAAATTGGAACCCTTCAATACAAAAACAAACAAACACTTTCTTTCAATTGTCCAAAACATTTTCAAAGAAAATTCTTATTCTTCTCTTTGTAATTTATGTAGTTCATAAAGCAAGTACCTGCCCTTTTGCTACCAAGGTATAAATGCCTCATTGGATAATATAGGGCCGTGTGTGTGTGTGTGTGTGTGTGTGTGTGTGTGTGTGTGTGTGTGTATTAAGAAAATATAATTGTCTTCAGTATCTTATCGAATGGGAGGATTTTAAAAATATAACATGGTTTAATCTGCTTAGAAACATATTTCATGCTTAAGGCTGGGCATGGTGGCTCACGCCTGTAATCCCAGCACTTTGGGAGGCTGAGGTGGGAGGATCATGAGGTCAGAAGTTCAAGACCAGCCTGGCCAAGATGGTGAAACCCCGTCTCTACTAAAAATACAAAAATTAGCTGGGCGTGGTGGTGGGTGCCTGTAATCCCAGCTACTCGGGAGGCTGAGGCAGAGAATTGCTTGGACCTGGGAGCTGAGATCACGCCACTGCACTCCAGCCTGGGCTACAGAGCAAGACTCTGTCTCAAAAAAGAAAAAAGAAAAAAAAAGAAACGTATTTTATGCTTAATACAGAAACTTGATAAATACAACAAAATCAAAAAGGGGGGAAATTGCCATTAATTGGGAAAGATTTTACTTTTTTAACTTGAAGTTTTTTTTTTGCATTTCTGCCTAACCTAAAAGGTCAGGTTTTTGTACCTTGGAGAAGGAAATTATAAATGCCCAAGAATAAGATATTTAAATTGAAAATCTACTTTAGCTTTTCTTTTTATCTTTTTGTTTTTTTTCCCTCTGAGAACCTCAATTTTTTATGCTTTAGCTTTTCTTAAAACATAACATTTAGCATAGTAAAGAATTTTAATAGCTATGTAGATAAGAATGAAAGAGGTGAATTATATGCTTGTTAAATTAATCTAACTGCCTCTTTTACCATCTTTACTATAGATTATTATCCGGTATTAATTGTCATCCTTTTATTCAGTCCTTGATCCCAAAGTAAGAAGAATTGATGAGGATATGTGCATTGTGTTATGTCTGATCACAGTTTGACTAGCACAGTCTGGAAGTGGGTTGTACAGGATGAGAGAGAGAAGCCTAATTGCTCTCCCAGCATCAGCAGCATCTATAAAGCATCCTGGGAATTGCTTGCCCTACGTTCAGAGCAGCTGGTCACATGAGCCTGAATTTTCAGTTCAGTTCATTAGTCAGCCATTTTGGTCAACACCCTGCTTACTGCGCACGGCCAATCCTATGAGAACTCAGCATCCCAGCTCATCTGAGCAGATCCTGGAAGTGATTTCTGCAGCTCAGGATTTTTTTTTTAAGCTACATTGAAAATATAGGTTTATTTTTTGTTCAGGTTTTTCTTTTATATTTTTTTTCTGCACAAAGGAGGAGGATTTTTCACTTACTCATATCGAGGCCAGATTTTTAAAGCCAGCTAAGGCAGCATCAGCTGTGCGGGATTTAAAGCCTATAGCTCAGCTGAAAAAAAAGGTGGGGGGCAGGGAAGGGAAGATAAAAGGAGAGGAAGCTGGGAGAAGACAAGCATCATCTTATTTTGCTATGTGGTAGGAACTGTCTATAAGATAGTGTAGAATTGTTTATCTTGAGCAGTTTGTTCTTAACCTATAAGGTATTTTTCCTTTTTTTTTTTTTTAAACCTCCCCCACCCTTTTCCTGAAAGCTTTGTTTCAGAGCTTTGTATTGGGTTTTTTTGGTGAGGAGGTTGTATTTATTTTTTTGGTGTGTGTGTGTGAGTGTGTGTGTGTCTGTGTGTGTGTTGTGGTCCCAGCTGAGTCATCATGTCTGCTCTGACGCCTCCGACCGATATGCCAACCCCCACCACTGACAAGATCACACAGGCTGCCATGGAGACCATCTACCTTTGCAAATTCCGAGTGTCCATGGATGGAGAATGGCTCTGCCTGCGAGAGCTGGATGACATCTCACTTACACCTGACCCAGAGCCTACCCATGAAGGTATGGTCAGATCCTGTCCGCTAGTATTTCACTTTCTTTTCCTTTCTTTTTGCCGTTTGCAAAGACTCTTGGGAGGATTTGACAGATTTGGTGGAGCAAATGCGCGATGATACAGAAGGTGCGTGCCACACCAACATCTTTCAGCTTTTTCCAGCCTTCATCTTCTTCCCCTTTGGCTGCAGATCCTAATTATCTCATGGCTAATGAACGCATGAACCTCATGAACATGGCCAAGCTGAGTATCAAGGGCTTGATTGAATCAGCTCTGAACCTGGGGAGGACTCTTGACTCTGACTATGCACCTCTCCAGCAATTCTTTGTGGTGATGGAGCACTGTCTGAAACATGGCTTGAAAGGTAGGCCATCACCCCAAAATGCAAATATGCATATTAAAATACTGCTTTATTTTTGTTGCCTTAGCTAAAAAAACTTTTCTCGGACAAAATAAATCCTTCTGGGGGCCTCTAGAACTGGTAGAAAAGCTTGTTCCAGAAGCCGCAGAGATAACAGCAAGTGTTAAAGATCTTCCAGGACTTAAGTAAGTCTAAGGTTGAATTCCATTTCTCAGGATTTTCAGTTGTTTGATTTCTGTGTTTTTGTAGGACACCAGTAGGTAGAGGAAGAGCCTGGCTTCGTTTGGCATTAATGCAAAAGAAACTTTCAGAATATATGAAAGCTTTGATCAATAAGAAAGAACTTCTCAGGTATGAACACCTTCTTGAACTTTCTTCTTTCCACAATAAGGAATTCTGTGGATTTCTCTTACAGTGAATTCTACGAACCCAATGCCCTCATGATGGAAGAAGAAGGAGCCATAATTGCTGGTCTGTTGGTGGGTCTGAATGTCATTGATGCCAATTTCTGTATGAAAGGAGAAGACTTGGACTCTCAGGTATGGGAAAGAGACTCATTCCCATGGGTGTCTTTATATTAAAACCTGAAAATTCTCTCTGTAGGTTGGAGTTATAGATTTTTCAATGTATCTCAAGGACGGGAACAGCAGTAAAGGTACTGAAGGGTACGTACAAAGAAAATTAGATTTCTTTTCTCATTTTATTTCTATTTTCTTCCCCTTCCCCCAGAGACGGTCAGATTACTGCAATTCTGGACCAGAAGAACTATGTAGAAGAACTGAACAGACATTTGAAGTAAATAATGAATAAATATATTACTTTACTGGAAAGTGACTTTTTTTTCTTCTCTATATTATAGTGCTACTGTAAACAACCTTCAGGCAAAAGTAGATGCATTAGAAAAATCCAACACTAAACTGACAGAGGAGGTAAGTTTTGGAAATGCTTTGATTGACTTATAATAAAAGATTATTTTTAAAATTTTATCCACAGCTTGCAGTTGCAAACAACAGGATCATTACCTTACAAGAAGAAATGGAACGAGTTAAAGAGGAAAGTTCCTACATACTGGAATCCAATCGGAAGGTTAATCTTACTGGATTTATAAAATATTCACTTAAATATGTACAATGTTATTTATCTTTTCAAGGGTCCCAAGCAAGACAGAACTGCAGAAGGGCAAGCACTAAGTGAAGCAAGAAAGCATTTAAAAGAAGAGACACAATTACGATTGGTAAACTATGCTTAATTTCTAATAGTTCAGGAAGTGTAAGCAATTTACTTACCTTTGGGGGCAGGATGTTGAGAAAGAACTGGAGATGCAGATCAGCATGAGGCAGGAGATGGAATTGGCTATGAAGATGCTGGAGAAGGATGTCTGTGAGAAGCAGGATGCCCTGGTATCTCTTCGGCAGCAGCTGGATGACCTCAGAGCTCTCAAGCATGAACTTGCCTTTAAGCTGCAGGTAGGGGAAATATGAGGAATAGACTCACTGGCTACAGGTTGTTTATCGTTATTTTCCATAACAGAGTTCAGACTTAGGAGTAAAACAGAAAAGTGAACTAAACAGTCGCTTGGAAGAGAAGACTAATCAGATGGCTGCTACCATTAAACAACTTGAACAAAGGTAAAAGTCCTGTTTCTTTAATGAAACACTTTTTTTATCACAAGTTCATGTGGCTCACATCCAGATTGCGCCAGGCTGAGCGAAGCCGCCAATCTGCTGAGTTGGACAACCGGCTCTTCAAACAGGACTTTGGAGACAAGATCAACAGTCTGCAGCTGGAAGTCGAGGAGCTCACCAGGCAGCGGTGAAGAGGGGGTAGCTTGAGCTGACAGGGTGTTTTCATCCTTTTCCTCTCCAACTTACCTCAGGAACCAGCTTGAGTTAGAACTAAAACAGGAAAAAGAAAGAAGATTACAAAACGACAGGAGCATCCCAGGAAGGGGTTCCCAGAAGTCAGAATCCAAGATGGTAATATTTGCTATTCCCTTGTTCTTTTACTTAATTAATAAATTGGGCTGTTTTCTTTTGGCAGGATGGGAAGCACAAAATGCAAGAGGAAAATGTTAAACTAAAAAAGCCCCTGGAAGAAAGCCACAGGTGTTTGTTAATCAAGTATTAACTAAGATGTAATTTGTCACAATTTTTTACTTCTCCATTGTAGGCTGCAACCCCACCCTATGGATGAACAGGTAACAGAGCCTCCTGTTTCAAAACATCTTGTAGAAAAACTAACCAGCTCCCTGTGTGGTTTAGGATCAGCTGCTGCTCTCTGAAAAGCCACAGTTGTGTCAGCTATGCCAGGAAGACGGCAGCCTAACAAAGGTAACTGTGATGAGAAACGGACAGGCTTTTCATCTATTCCCCGCCTAACCTCCTCTTCTCATAGAATGTGTGTAAGAACTGCAGCGGAACCTTCTGTGATGCCTGTTCAACAAATGAACTGCCTCTTCCTTCAAGTATCAAGCTTGAGCGAGTTTGCAATCCCTGTCACAAGCATCTGATGAAGCAATATTCTACCAGCCCATCATAAGACTGGAGGCCAAGACCTGGACCAAAACGTTTATGCAGGCTCCTCTGTACCTGTGTTTTAGCTGTCAGGATCTCATAGAGCCCAGTTCTTAGAGTCAACTAAAGAGTTGATAGGAATTTACTAGGTCCAGGGAGAAAAGGCAGTGGTTGGGGTTACTGGAAATTTTGCTCATTTTCTCTAATGACTGTATGAATAAAAGTGAACTTACTTGAGCCTTTCTCTTCTAAATCTAAACAACCTGATATTGAAGGTTTGCTTTATAGCATATCTTTGGAAAGGCAACTCATTTTTATGATTAGTGATACTGGGGTGGATTTAATAGGAGAGAGAATCCAGGCAGATAAGAATAAAAAGGAAAATGATCATCTCCTTCTATAGCATTTGCAGATTCAAGGGGGAGAGGTAGATGCTGAGATCAAAATGACAGTTGTTACTTATTTTTCCAGGTGCTGTTAGTATAAACATTGTTTCCTCTTCACCCCTGCTAACTACCTCTTTAAAGTATTTCTACCAAACTGTGAACCCAATCTCAGGGAAAAGAAATTAAAAAGTAATATAAATTCTGCATATATTAAAAACAATATTGTAATATGTTATAATTTCAGGACCAGAATTTTCTGGTCTTTACCTACAAGGGTTTTCATTATCAAAAAAAAGAACATTTGTTTTTCTACTTTATGACTTCAAAGTAAATAACTGCCCTTTTCAGAATCTCCTTCCACAAAACAAGCCAACTCTTCCCCATTCCCTCCATCTTCCTTTCCAAGTCATAATGGAAATTGTAAGGAGTTTTAAAAATAGGGTTTGGCTTTTGCAAATAGAAGATATTGATTAAAGCAAAGTCAAATATAGAGTAAAATAAGTTTAATTTGTTTTCTTAAGACAGGGTCTTGCTCTGTTGCACAAGCTGGAGGGCAGTAGTGCAATCACAGCTCACTGAATCCCTGTTCTCCCGGGCCTCAAGCAATCTTCCCACCTTAGCCTCCCAAGTAGCTGGGACTGGCTTTTTTTTTTTTTTTTTGGCCGGGGAGGGGGTCTCATTGGTTGCTCAGCCTGGTCTCAAACTCCTGGGCTTAAGCAGTCCTCCCACCTTGACTTCCACAGTGCCGAGATTACAGGCATGAGCCACCACACCTGGCCAAGTTTAATTTGTTCATGGCTGAGAACAGTTAGCTCGGAATACTTACATTGTTTTTTGAATAAGGAATTCCTTATTCTGAGTGAGTCACGAATGAGAGCTGATAGATGCTTTCTTGAAAAGGGCAATACAGTCATCCCTTGGTATCCATGGGGGATTGGTTCCAGGAACCCAACTTGATATCAGAATCCATGGGTGCTCAAGTCCCATTATAGAGAATGGGTTATATGGTATTTGCATATAACCTACATACATCCTCCTGTGTACTTTAAATCATCTGAAGATGATTACTTATACCTAATAAAATACCTACACATCACTTCATTTGCATGGATTCAACATAGTGCTTGGTGTTCAGTAAATTCAAGTTTTGCTTTTTTGGAACTTTGTGGAATTTTTCTTTTTCTGAATATTTTTGATTGGCAGTTGGTTGAAGCCATGGATGCAGAACCCATGGATATGGAGGGCTGACTGTACTTACTTACATATCTATCTATCTTTGAGTAACAAACTCTTTGGGGGAAAAGAGGGAAGTGTATTGAGCAAGAGAAGGCAAAAAACATTACATAATATTTTGATTCTGTTACGTGTGTCTATAGATTGTTTCATTCTAATCAAGACCTAAGAAGGTATGATTCTGTGACTGATTTAGAATTCTGGGGTGGAAATATCCTGGAACCATGTTTTTTAATAAATTCTGTCTCTTGGAAAGAGTTAACAACAGCCTGGGAAAGAGTTGTTATTCCAAAAGTCAGCCTGTTACTTGGTGAAGCTGAAGTTTAAGAGTTCTGGGGAAAAATAAAATCTAGTAATTCCAGCCTAGTTTGTTGATTGATGATTGTCTTTTTTTTTAC